GGGGCTGATGCTCCGGAAGCTGAACCAGGAGGAGCTAATAGCTTCAGGACCCTGTGATGTCCCCATCGCCACCAACAGGTGGGATCCTCCTGAAAACCAGACGATTTGCGGATCCTGTTGCTCCCAATAACAGGCAACTTTCAGAGTACGGTGACGGGGCTCCTGGAGCCCTGTCACCAGAAACGGGAAATAAGGCGTGGGGGGCGAGGCTTTCGTGTCCCTTGAGAGGCTGGTGGCTTTGGGGTCCGGCAGAGGCGGGTGGGGGTCCTGCGGCTTTGACGGAGGTCGCGCCCCCAGGTCGCCGAGGAGCGGCCCCCCACCCGCCGCGGTCGCGACCCGTCAGCCCAGATCTTGCAAGGAGCCCGCGACTCCTCCCTCGCGGCCCGGCCCGCGCTCACCGCCTTCTCCAGGTGGCTGCGCGCCTGCTCGCTGTTCTTGGTGTGGTGATAGAGAACGGAGCCCAGCTGCAGGTGTGTACGGGCCTCGATGCGCTGCGGCGGCTTGAAGGGGAACACGGCCTGCAGGCAGTGCACGCACAGGCGGATTTTGGGCGGGCTGGAAGTGCGGAAGTGCTCAGCGAAGCCCAGAAGCGCCAGGTACCACGAGTCGGCCGCCTCGGCCTGCGCAGCCTGGGCCGCCGCCGCCTGGGCCGCTGCCGCCGCCTGAGCCGCCATTTTGGCCTCCACAACAACAAGCCGCCGCCACAGGGAGGCGGAAGCAGGCGCGCGAGACGGGGCCGGGCTCTCCTCGCGGCTTCCGCGAGATCTGCCGCCCAAAGCATCCTGGAACATGTAGTTTGTATTTGGGATGACTGCCGCTCCGGGAAGGTGTAAAAGGGCGACGCCGTTTGGTTATCGTGACTGGGACTTAGGCATCGCTGATAGGCTGAGGCTTCCGTTTCTGGAGGTTAAAAAAAAAAAAACCCAGTCGTTCACGCAGTAATAGGGCGAGTCTGACCGAGGCGGACTACATCTCCCATCAGGCGATGCACACTATAACAGGGCCCCTTAAGGGGCGCCGGAGCATTGTGGGATTGGATGAGTCTCAAGATGGACAACCGGGATGTTGCAGGTAACAGCCCCCGCCTCCTCTCAGGCGGCCGCTGATTTCCGACGTACTCCTTTTCCCTCCCCAGGAAAGGCTAACCGGTGGTTTGGGGTTGCTCCCCCTAAATCTGGAAAAATGAACATGAACATCCTTCACCAGGAAGAGCTCATCGCTCAGAAGAAACGGGAAATTGAAGCCAAAATGGAACAGAAAGCCAAGCAGAATCAGGTGGCCAGCCCTCAGCCCCCACATCCTGGCGAGTAAGTGCCTGCTGGGGCCTGGATGGGGCCTGCTCACCCTCTCTGTCCTCTGTCTTGGTTCTAGAATCACAAATGCACACAACTCTTCCTGCATTTCCAACAAGTTTGCCAACGATGGTAGCTTCTTGCAGCAGTTTCTGAAGTTGCAGAAGGCACAGACCAGCACAGGTGAGTGTAGGCCTCCCCTTTCCTTGTGCTGTCCCGAGTGCGCATATCCTTCCTTCTATACCAGACGCCCCGACCAGTGCGCCCAGCGCCCCTCCCAGCACACCCACCCCCAGCGCTGGGAAGAGGTCCCTGCTCATCAGCAGGCGGACAGGCCTGGGGCTGGCCAGCCTGCCGGGCCCTGTGAAGAGCTACTCCCACGCCAAGCAGCTGCCCGTGGCGCACCGCCCGAGTGTCTTCCAGTCCCCTGACGAGGACGAGGAGGAGGACTATGAGCAGTGGCTGGAGATCAAAGGTAAGTTGTGGGAGCTGCTGCTCCCCCACCACGTTGAACCCCAGTACTGACAGCCTCCTTAAAGTTTCACCCCCAGAGGGAGCCGAGACTCGGAAAGTGATAGAGAAATTGGCCCGCTTTGTGGCAGAAGGAGGCCCCGAGTTAGAAAAAGTAGCTATGGAGGACTACAAGGATAACCCAGCATTTGCGTGAGTATCTCCGGGGAAGGGAAGGCTGTGCTCCCCTCTCTTCTGCAAACTTCCTCCTCTCCAGATTTTTGCACGATAAGAATAGCAGGGAATTCCTCTACTACAGGAAGAAGGTGGCTGAGATAAGAAAGGAAGCACAGAAGTCGCAGGCAGCCTCTCAGAAAGGTAGGTGGACGGAGCGGGTGGGAGATTCTGGGAGTTGAGCCCAGTACTGACAGCCTGCTTAAAGTTTCACCCCCAGAGGACGAAGAGGTCAAGAACCTTGCAGAAAAGTTGGCCAGGTTCATAGCGGACGGGGGTCCCGAGGTGGAAACCATTGCCCTCCAGAACAACCGTGAGAACCAGGCATTCAGGTAAGGGGGGCCCTGCCAGGGAGGTGACCGTCCTGACACTGCACCCCCCAACTCTCCTTTGCAGCTTTCTGTATGAGCCCAATAGCCAAGGGTACAAGTACTACCGACAGAAGCTGGAGGAGTTCCGGAAAGCCAAGGCCAGCTCCACAGGCAGCTTCACAGCACCTGATCCCGGCCTGAAGCGCAAGTCCCCTCCTGAGGCCCTGTCAGGGTCCTTACCCCCAGCCACCACCTGCCCCGCCTCGTCCACGCCTGCGCCCACTATCATCCCTGCTCCAGCTGCCCCCGGGAAGCCAGCCTCCGCAGCCACCGTGAAGAGGAAGCGGAAGAGCCGGTGGGGGCCTGAAGAGGATAAGGTAGAGCTCCCACCTGCTGAACTGGTGCAGAGGGACGTGGATGCCTCTCCCTCGCCTCTGTCAGGTGGGCAGACCCTCTCCCCCTCCCTGTGTTGGGGCTCTGACTACCCTGTGTCTTTGGTTTCCAGTTCAGGACCTCAAGGGGCTCGGCTATGAGAAGGGGAAGCCTGTGGGTCTAGTGGGCGTCACAGAGCTTTCAGACGCCCAGAAGAAGCAGCTGAAGGAGCAGCAGGAGGTAAGACTGCGGGGACAAGGGGACGGGGACATTGCCCTGGCTCACTGGCGAGTGTGCCCTGCAGATGCAGCAGATGTACGACATGATCATGCAGCACAAGCGGGCCATGCAGGACATGCAGCTGCTGTGGGAGAAGGCAGTCCAACAGCACCAGCACGGCTATGACAGTGATGAGGAGGTGGACAGCGAGCTGGGCACCTGGGAGCACCAGCTGCGGCGCATGGAGATGGATAAGACCAGGGGTATGTGGGGCAGCGGGGTGGGCCGGGCTGGGCCCTCTTCTCACCTTTCTGCTTCTCTGAGCAGAATGGGCCGAGCAGCTGACAAAGATGGGCCGGGGCAAGCACTTCATCGGAGACTTCCTGCCTCCAGACGAGCTGGAAAAGTTTATGGAGACCTTCAAGGCCCTGAAGGTGAGCCAGGAGGGGCCCTAGCTCCAGCCTCTTGGTGGGTGACAGCTACCTCCTCACCTTGCAGGAGGGCCGTGAGCCTGACTACTCAGAGTACAAGGAGTTCAAGCTGACTGTGGAGAACATCGGCTACCAGATGCTGATGAAGATGGGCTGGAAGGAGGGCGAGGGGCTGGGCTCAGAGGGCCAGGGCATCAAGAACCCAGTGAACAAGTGAGTGTGGCCTTGTGGGAGGGCATGGCCATAGGTCCCTGCTCACATCCTCTTCTCCCTGTAGGGGCACCACCACAGTGGACGGCGCTGGCTTCGGCATTGACCGGCCGGCGGAGCTCTCCAAGGAGGACGACGAGTATGAGGCGTTCCGCAAGAGGATGATGCTGGCCTACCGCTTCCGGCCCAACCCCCTGGTACGCATGTCCTCCTGGGCTGCCTTTGCTCACCTCCTCCTGTTATCTGTTTTGCCTTCCACAGAACAATCCCAGACGGCCTTACTACTGAGTGTTCTGGAAATACATACTTTCTGAATGACCAACCGTCCCTGGACTGTGGAATGTTCCGGCCTGCATTTCTGCCCACCCCTTCCGTTGTCACGAGTGCCGTGCCGTGTAATAAAGTCCCAGTGCTCATCCACCACAGATGCCTGGTCCTGTTGCAGGAAGCCCCTCCTGTTAGCAGCGGGATGCAAGATGCTGTCTCGGGGCTCTCCTTATTGGCCTGTGGAGTCTCCATCCCCGCTCAGCCTGGGTTGCACTGGAGGGGAGGAAGAAAGTTGTTTTCAGCATAGTAAAGCTGGAAGGCCAGGTGCAGTGTCTCACCCCTGTCATCCCAGCACTTTGAGAGGCCAAGGCGGGCGGATCACTGGAGGTCAGGAGTTTAAGACCAGCCTGGCCAACATGGTGAAATCCTGTCTCTACTAAAAATATAAAATTAGCTGGGCATGGTGGTGCACACCTGTCGTCTCAGCTACTCGGGAGGCAGAGGCAGGAGAATGGCTTGAACCTGGGAAGCGGTTGCAGTGAGCCAAGATTGCGCCTTTGCACTCCAGCCTGGGCAAGAGAGCAAGACTCTGTCTCAAATAATAATAATAATAATAAAGCTGGAGACTTGGCCACACCTGGGCTAAAGGAATGTCAGGAACCTCCGAG